GCTTAGAGAGGCCAGGTGATTCTAGAAAAATGGGCCTTGTAATTCTCTTAAACCAGTAAAGAGCTTTAAGTGGTTATTAAATTGAAAGCTTTGTGTTCTTACTTATTTTGTATTTTATTTTATTTCTTTTGAGATGGAGTCTTGCTCTGTCGCCCAGGCTGGAGTGCAGTGGCGTGAGCTTGGCTCACTGCAACCTCCATCTCCTGGGTTCAAGTGATTCTCCTGCCTCAGCCTCCCAAATAGCTGGGATTACAGGCACCCGCAACCACGCCTGGCTAGTTTTTGTATTTTTAGTAGAGACAGGGTTTCATCATGTTGGCCAGGCTGGTCTCGAACTCCTGACCTCAGGCAATCCACCCACCTCGGCCTCCCAAAGTGATGGCATTACAGGCGTGAGCCACCGCACCCGGCCCAAAAGCTTTGTGTTTTTAAAGATATTAGACATGTTTCTTGTTTTTAAAAGAAATCTTAACAATAATGTAGGAGAATAAGACAAACATTTTTCCAAAAAAGAGAAATTGTTGTGATTATTTTGTCTTATTGGAATGTCGGATACTATAGTCGGCTTCATTAATCATCAAGCATGCTATGGATTTTCCATTTTTATAGGATCTATATCTCAGTTAAGGTAATACTGGTAATTCTTGTACTCCATTTGAAGATGAAAAATATAGGCCAAAATCACAGACTTTGCACAGAAGCTGCATAATGAAGACAGCTCTGGAGGAACACATAGATACACACACACAGACACACATATATATAAAGTATATACACATATATTTTTTAAAGTTTATTTTTTACAGTTTTAAAAGTTTTAAAGCAAAACCCAGCCCTTCCCCTCTCCCAGAGTGGGCGGCCCCTCCCCTTTCTCTGAGTGGGCGGGGACAGCGGTTGCATGGGCAGCTTTCCTTATGATGCCACAGGTCCCTCTGGACATGCTGCTGCCTGGCCACGCCTCCTTTCCCTTTCATCTTTCTCACTGACCAATGGGCTTGGAGCATTAAGGCCACGCCCCTATTCTGCGTTCCATTGGTGCCCTGGTTACGCCACCTGTGGCTCAGTTGCACAGCTGCCTGGTAGGTGACTGGAGGCATTGAGCAGTGCTCACTGGTATTTCGCTGATGTGGCCCCAACCCCGCCTCCCTCCCCACCCCGCGATGTCAGAAAAAACACAACAGGGGAAATTGGCCGCAGCCAAGAAAAAGGTAAAACACACCAGGTCATGGCCCCCAACCCACTCATGAGTGTTACTGCTCTTCTTTCCCACAGTTAAAAGCATATTGGCAGAGGAAGAGCCCTGGCATTCCAGCAGGAGCTAACAGGAAAAAGAAAGTCAATGGCAGTAGCCCTGACACAGCCACTTCTGGTGGTTACCACTCACCTGGGGATGTGAGTCTCGGCGGGCCAGGCTCCTGGGGACAAACATCTCCATGTGCACTCTCATCTCTTGCAGTCAGCAACAGGTATCTACGGGGAGGGCCGTGCATCCTCTACTACCCTGCAGGATCTGGAGGTAAGAGGCCCTGGGCCGAGGTGCAGTGACCCCCTCCAACTCCTTCTCTCTGCATGCACCTCAGAGCCAGTACCAAGAACTAGCAGTGGCCCTGGATTCAAGCTCCGCAATAATCAGTCAACTCACTGAAAACATCAATTCACTGGTAAGAGTCCAGTGGGGTCCCCTGATTACAGCCCAGGGCCCTTTTCCCCCTTTGCTTTGGGCAGGTTCGCACATCTAAGGAGGAGAAGAAGCATGAGATACATCTGGTACAGAAGCTTGGGAGGAGCTTGTTCAAACTCAAAAACCAGACGGGTAAGATGGGGCTGGCATGACCTGGCAGCTGGCAGAGGCCCTTATTCTCTGCTTGCTTTCTCAGCTGAACCCCTGGCCCCAGAGCCCCCAGCAGGGCCATCTAAGGTGGAGCAGCTACAAGATGAGACCAACCACCTAAGGAAGGAGCTAGAGAGTGTGGGAAGACAGCTCCAGGCTGAGGTGGAAAACAATCAGATGTTGAGTCTCCTGAACAGGAGACAGGAGGAGAGGCTACGTGAACAGGAGGAGAGGCTACATGAACAGGAGGAGAGGCTACATGAACAGGAGGAGAGGCTGTGTGAACAGGAGGAGAGGCTACGTGAACAGGAGGAGAGGCTGTGTGAACAGGAGGAGAGGCTACGTGAACAGGAGGAGAGGCTACGTGAACAGGAGGAGAGGCTACGTGAACAGGAGGAGAGGCTACATGAACAGGAGGAGAGGCTACATGAACAGGAGGAGAGGCTGTGTGAACAGGAGGAGAGGCTACGTGAACAGGAGGAGAGGCTGTGTGAACAGGAGGAGAGGCTACGTGAACAGGAGGAGAGGCTGTGTGAACAGGAGGAGAGGCTACGTGAACAGGAGGAGAGGCTGTGTGAACAGGAGGAGAGGCTATGTGAACAGGAGGAGAGGCTGTGTGAACAGGAGAAGCTGCCAGGGCAGGAGAGGCTGCTGGAAGAGGTGGAGAAGCTGTTAGAACAGGAGAGGCGGCAGGAGGAGCAGGAGAGGCTGCTGGAGAGGGAGAGGCTGCTGGACGAGGTGGAGGAGCTCCTGGAGCAGGAGAGGCTTCGGCAACAGGATGAGAGGCTGTGGCAGCAGGAGACTCTGCGGGAGCTGGAGAGGCTGCGGGAGCTGGAGAGGCTGCGGGAGCTGGAGAGGATGCTGGAGCTGGGGTGGGAAGCCCTGTACGAGCAGCGGGCCGAGCCACGCAGCGGCTTCGAGGAGCTGGTACGTTGCCCCACCTGGGGAGGCTGCCCTCTTGGGTGGCCACTGATTGCTTCTCTCTGTCCAGAACAACGAGAACAAGAGCACACTGCAGTTGGAGCAGCAAGTAAAGGAGCTGGAGAAGTCGGGTGAGCTGAAAGAGACTGTAACCTCTGACCCACACATGTCCTCATGCCCAGGGTCTTCCGGCAGGTGGAGCTGAAGAGCCAAGAGGCTCCGAGTCTGCAGCAGCAGCCAGACCAGTACCTGGAGCCCCAGTCCCACAAGGAGCTTGGATGTGCGGACAAGCAGGGTGGTGAGTAGAGCCCTCAGGCGGGGTGGGCAGGCAGCAGATCCAGCAGCTGCTTCCTCTAATGCAGGACTCCCCAGGAGCACCCAGGCTTGAGTGGAGAAGCTGTTGGTACAGGAGAGGCGGCAGGAGGAGCAGAAGAGGCTGCATGCCATTCTTTTCGGGCTGCGGAGAACAGGGAGCTAAACATCACCATCATCTAAGAGCGGGTCAAGAAATTGAAAAAAAAAAAAAACAAAACATTTAAGGGGTTAATATCCTACACAA